GGCTGGGTCCCAGCATCTGTATCTTAATGTTCCTCCATGTGATCCTCATGCTGAAAGGCTGGTATTTGCAAATCCCTTTTTTTGGGGAGTGAAGGGTTTTTTTTTTAGAGAGAGGCCTCACTCTGATGCCCAGCCGGGAATGCAGTGGTGGATCACAGCTCACTGCAGCCTTGAACCCCTGGCCGCAAGAAATCCTCCTACCTTAGCCAACCAAAGTGTTGGGATTGCAGGAGTGACCACTGTGTCTGGCCAGGAAAGCCCTTCTGTTTCACTTGAATGATATTTCTGCAGCATACCTACAGCCATTGTTGTATTCAACTGCATCACTGCGGGAAAAGAAAAGGTGAGAGGTGACTGTTTTGCTTTTTTCTGAACATATCAGACCAAACCTGGGCTGTTTAGCCTTTCTTTTTTTTTTTTTTTTTTTTTTTTTTTGCGATGGTGTCTCGCTCTGTCACCCAGGCTGGAGTGCAGTGATGCAATCTCGGCTCACTGCAACCTCTGCCTTCCAGGTTCAAGCAATTCTCCTGCCTCAGCCTCCCAAGTAGCTGGGATTACAGATGTGCACCCCCACGCCCAGCTCATTTTTTCTGTATTTTTACTAGAGACGGATTTAAACATGTTGGACAGGCTGGTCTCGAACTTCTGACCTCTGGTGATCTGTCTGCCTCTGCTTCTTAAAGTGGTAGGATTACAGGCATGAGCCACCGCGCCTGGTTTGCCAATTTTTTGACAACATATCAACATCATTTACGATGGGCACGGCCTCAGTGTAGTGTGTCTAGACAAGGTGGCCGGAAGAGAGAGGAATATGCAAACCAGGCTTGAAGATGGGTTAAATCAGAGCTTTTCATTCCACAAAAGAGAAATTTTAATGGGGTCAGAACATTGATCTTCTAATATTTGAAAGCCTGTTAACTAGGAGAGAGAGAGCAAACGATTTTGTTGTAGGAGGACCCACCCAGCTCTGACGGTTTAAAGCGTCATGAATGCGAATTTGAACTCCAGAAAAGCAGAGCTTCCTAACAATGGGACTTCCACAGCAATGGGATCTGCTTCCTCTTTCAGTGTGTGCCTTTTCTATGAGCAAGAGACTCCTAGGAAAGCAGCAGCCCATTAGGAAAACGTGTGGGAACTCACTCGCAGGTTCTTTATTTTTTTTGAGATGGAGTTTTGCTTTTCTTTCCCACTCTGTTCCCTCTCCCACCAGACTGGACTCTGAAATGGGCATGTACAGAGACGAAGAGACCCCAACATGCTTCAGGCTTTGAGTGGAGAGGACACAGCCTCTGCTGGGACAGGGAACAGAGGGATGTGGAGTCCCCGAAGATGCTTTTGGACAATGGTCTGAGGTTGGGACAGTGGCAGGAGATACCATTCACCCAGGATCTCCAGGACAAGAGATCAGCCTGGCAGTTACATGTGTTTTTTTTCAAACTGGTTGCCAGGTTGGCATGAACGATGACATCAGAGATTCCGACCTTCCTGATTGGAGGGACCGGACTCCGTGGTGCCTGGAGATCAGTTGGACAACAGTATCTTCTCAGAGCTGTTCTCCACTCCTGACTTCTCCTAGGCTTGAGAATTGATAACATACTCTTCTGGATCCTAGCAGTGTCCAGAAGAAGGCCATGGACAGAACGGAGACTAGGTTCCGTAAGAGGGGACAGATTAAGGGAAAGATCACGACCAGCCGTCAACCGCACCCCCAGAATGAGCAGAGTCCCCAGCGGAGCACCTCGGGGTACTCCCTCCAGGAGGTGGTGGATGATGAAGTGTTGGGATCATCAGGTGAGGGGACTGGTGGAAGAAGAGGTGGGATAGCATTACACGGTGGCCTGGTTTCTTTACTCAGCCCCTGGGGTAGATCCCAGCCCCCCATGTAGGTCCCTTGGCTGGAAAAGGAAGAAGGAGTGGTCAGATGAATCTGAGGAGGAGCCGGAGAAGGAGCTCGCCCCTGAGCCTGAGGAGACCTGGGTAGTGGAGATGCTGTGTGGGCTCAAGATGAAGCTGAAGCAACAGCGAGTGTCACCCATCCTCCCTGAGCACCACAAGGACTTCAACAGTCAGCTTGGTAGGAGGACACCCCAGAGAGCACCTCCAATCGCATTACACCGTGGCCTGGTTTCTTTACTCAGCCCCTGGGGTAGATCCCAGCCCCCCGCATAGGTCCTTTTGCTGGAAAAGGAAGAGGGAGTGGTGGGACGAATCTGAGGAGTCGTTGGAGGAGGAGCCACGGAAGGTGCTCGCCCCTGAGCCTGAGGAGATCTGGGTGGCGGAGATGCTGTGTGGCCTCAAGATGAAGCTGAAGCGACGGCGAGTGTCGCTCGTGCTCCCTGAGCACCACGAGGCCTTCAACAGGCTGCTTGGTAGGAGGACACCCCAGAGAGCACCTCCAATCTTCTCACACTGACATCTGTTCTCTAATCACAGAGGATCCTGTCATTAAAAGATTCCTGGCCTGGGACAAAGATCTGAGGGTGTCGGACAAGGTAAGGTTGTTCTCCATGTAACTGTTCCTGTTTCTCCCTCTCTGTGTTCCTTTCTCTCCATCAGTATCTCCTGGCTATGGTCATAGCGTATTTCAGCCGGGCCGGCCTCCCCTCCTGGCAATACCAACGCATTCATTTCTTCCTGGCTCTGTGAGTGGTTTGCTTCCTCCTATCCGTCAATACCCCTGAGCAGCAACCTGATTTCTGTCCTCAGCTACCTGGCCAATGACATGGAGGAGGACGACGAGGACCCCAAACAAAACATCTTCTACTTCCTGTATGGGAAGACCCGCTCTCGCATACCCTTGGTCCGTAACCGTCGGTTCCAGCTATGCCGTTGCTTGAACCCGAGGGCCAGGAAGAACCGCTCTCAGATAGCCCTGTTCCAGAAACTTCGGTTCCAGTTCTTCTGTTCCATGAGCGGCAGGGCTTGGGTTTCCCGGGAGGAGTTGGAGGAGGTGAGTGGGGCCTGGGGAGGTGGAGGAGGTGGCCCGTCTTCTCAAAGGGCGTTTGTTTTTCCAGATCCAGGCTTATGACCCAGAGCACTGGGTGTGGGCGCGAGATCGCGCTCGCCTTTCCTAGAGCTCCAGGGACCGTGGAGGCCTGAGGTCATCGGCCTGAGAGAAGGTACATCTGCATCCTCCGGGGTAAAGGCAGAATTCAAGTGTGACATTGTCTCTCTCACTTCCAGAACACCGGACCCAGGGGAGATGTGGATTTTCAGCAGGAACTTTATTCCAATGCTAATGGCAGACAACAGGAAAGAGGAGAGGAACCATTTGTGCAGATCATCTAGAAGAACCTGGACCATTCTTGATGGAGCTGAATACAGTGATCACGTTGTCCTCCTGGGAGCAGGGGTGGGGGGAGGGGGGTGGGGTCCTTCTAGGAGTCCTTGGAGAAAAGTAAGAAACCAGGAGTGTTTCCAGTTCCACCCTTTCCTGCGGCACCACCACCCTTTCTATATTGCTGAATTCCAACCTCCCTGGGCCGGAACCTGGAGGTCCTGTTTCTTACAGACTTGGTTGCCACAGTCCAGGAGCATTTGAAGGCACAATGCAGGGGCTCAGATTGGCACAGAATTCTTTTGTGAAATATCAGTGCCACAGATTGTAACAGATAGCTTCATGCACACTCTGCATTTTATTGGTTTGTTTGGAAATGTTGGCCATTGAATTATTCATAGATTTATTTCAAATAGTTTGGAAATTGTTGTACTTTTGAAAACATGCTGTTCCTGTAGTTTTTTGATGAGAGTTATAGTTGTTATATATACATAAAGATAATTTTCTTTTCATTTTTAAGAGACAATTCTTTTTATCCTAAATATTTTATTATCTTTAAATTTCTTTCTGTATTATTATATGCGCTCCTGAAGCGAGCACTCTTTTTATCTATGATACTTCCATAAAAATCTCTTCTATTTATAGCTATTGGTAGTTCCCCACCACAAAAAAACATAATTCTGGTGATAGAAATTTTTATTTGCTGTTTAGGTTTGTGACTGAATTGTGAGAATTCAGTTGTGATTTTTAACATGTCTCAGATATATATACTAACACGTCTAATACATACTATCTAATTTATTGGTTTATTTTGAAAAACATGGGTATAGAATTATTTAAATATTATTTTATTTATTGAAATATTTATTAAATATATTTATTTATTTAAATATTATTATTACTTTAAATATTATTTTAAATATTTTGGAAATACTGGTATTTTTGAATAGATGCTGTTTCTATAAAGCTGTGTGATGGGTGTTATAACTGTTATATACACATACATATAATTTTGTTTTCCTTTTTAAGAGAGGATTCTTTTCATCCTAAATCTTTTACCTTTCAATCTTTGTATCTATTATTACACGTGCTGCTGAAGGGAGCATGGTTTTTATCTGTGATACTTAGTTAACATATATATTACATTTATAGCTATGTAGTAGTTCCCCTAAATTCTTGTAAAAATAAATTTTTATTTGATATTTCATATATGTTTGAAATGTGAGAATTCAGATGTAATTTTTTACCTTGTTTTGGCATCTTTGTATGTTACTTTAAAGAGGATGTGTGTTCTAAAGGAGGACATGAGCTGTGTGTTTTCAAGAGAACAATAGAGTGCGTGTCTTGGGGAAACATAATAAAAATGAACTTTTCTCACCTTCACAGCAACTGTGATCATATTGGTCTGGATTGATTATTTGCTGCCC